ATGATTTTCTTTCATAGCCAACATTGAAGCCGCGTCTGACTCCTAATTCAGAGTTAGAAAGCCACAAGACCTCCAAGTTCTCTCCTCTCCTCTCCTGGACACATTATAGATTTTTCAGTATCCTCAACTGAATGCAAGACTGTGTTCCGGCTAGTGCAGTATGCAGGAGACTATGACCCAGGGGAGGCATGTCACATAATCATTAAGAATAGAGAGACTTGGCTTCTAACTTGGCTAGATTTCTTAGTAGCTGTATGACTTTGGGTACATTCTGTCATCCCTCAGAGCCGCTGTTTTCTTACATGAGAAATAAAATTAATGGCCCCTAAAGAGTTGTGTGTGGGACGGGTGCAGTGGCTCACGCCTGTAATCCTAGTACTTTGGGAGGCCGAGGCGGGTGGACTGCCTGAGCTCAGGAGTTTGAGACCAGCCTGGGCAACACAGTGAAACCCCTTCTCTACTGAAATATAAAATACAAAAAACTAGCCCAGTGTGGCAGTGGGTGCCTGTAGTTCCAGCTACTCGGGAGGCTGAGGCAGGAGAATCACTTGAACCTGAGAGGCGGAAGTTTCCATGAGCCGAGATCGTGCCACTGCACTCCAGCTTGGCGACAGAGCGAGAGCGAGACTCCATCTCCAAAAAAAAAGTAAATGTAGCGTGAAGATTAAAAGGTTACTCAGGTAAAGCTCTTACAACTTTAGCAGAAACAGAATAAGCTCTCAATATTTGTACCATATAAATGTGACATGGTGGGTGTGTAAAACTCCTGCAAGGAGTACTGTGATTGGCCTAACATCAGATGCAAACACAGCAATGGCTTCATGCAGTTTAGTGGGTCAAGAGAGCCACACCTCTGCCTCCAAGGGAGACACACCTCTGCCTCCAAGGAAGACCAGTAAAGGCACTCTCCTCAACTCAGCATCTGGCCTAATCCGCATTTCCTCATTGCTGTTTTCTGATGTTGCCTCTGCTCTTGTTAATCAGGAAGCACAGACCAGTCATGCTTGTGTTGCTCCACTGTCAGTCCTCCAGAGCCTCAAGAGATCTTTGGGCCATATCAGCTTTCTTTCCAAAATGAACACACCCAGGGGCAGGAAAGAATGCTCTTTCCTTGGTCATTAAGGGGCCTGGGAGTCCTGGACCAGCTTTTCATGCAGCTAGACCACTTACATGCAACTAGAGCCTTGACTTTGAAACGAGGGACAAAAGCATCTCTTGCTAAAGGTAACTTCTGCTGCTTAGAACCCAGGTATGGGTCTCCTTCTCTCACATGGCCAACTGTTAACAGCCTCCTCACCACCATCTGATCTATCTTGTTCTCTTCACAAAAGGCTCTGAAGACATCATGAACCCACAACGTAAGTGGTGAATTGCAAATCAGCTTGGAAATCGTGTATTTTGTGCATTTTTGTCATCTGGCAGGGGAGGCAGCACCCAAATCCTATGCTATTCGTGATTCTCGACAGATGGTGTGGGTCCTGAGTGGAAATTCTTTAATAGCAGCTCCTCTTAGCCGCAGCATTAAGCCTGGTGAGTGACAATCAAACCCACTGTTGCTTCTTAACATCTTCTCCATTTTCCTTTGTGTTTCCAGTCACTCTTCATTTAATAGCCTGTAGAGACACAGAATTCAGTGACAAGGAAAAGGGTAATATGGTTTACCTGGGAATCAAGGGAAAAGATCTCTGTCTCTTCTGTGCAGAAATTCAGGGCAAGCCTACTTTGCAGCTTAAGGTGAGTGATTGTGCAGCTAACGAGAGAAGTACTCCTCTCTAACAAGCCTCTTTTCCACCCCCAGGAAAAAAATATCATGGACCTGTATGTGGAGAAGAAAGCACAGAAGCCCTTTCTCTTTTTCCACAATAAAGAAGGCTCCACTTCTGTCTTTCAGTCAGTCTCTTACCCTGGCTGGTTCATAGCCACCTCCACCACATCAGGACAGCCCATCTTTCTCACCAAGGAGAGAGGCATAACTAATAACACTAACTTCTACTTAGATTCTGTGGAATAAATCCAGCCTAGGCTGTGGGTGGCTGGTTCCAGGATAGAGAATCAAGCTGTCAGAGTCATCTTAACAGATCATTATGCGACTGAGTTCACTAGCAGTTCAGCCCATCCATAGCTTACCTCATTCTTACTATCCAAAAGCCACCTCCTCCTCCAAACATCCATTTCTGTACCAAGACCCTCACTCGAATGTCACTATCCCAAGATGAAACCTAAAAATCACTTTCCATTCTTTCTTGATCTTACCCCACCATCCACTCAGCTGCCATGCCCAGTTTAGTCAACCCCCCAAATGCTGCTTCATGCAACCTTCCATTCCTATTCCTTTTGCCAACCCATGATGTAGAGATGTGGATTCATGACATTTTGTTCATACAACTTCTTCAATAAAACATTATAATATGTGCCCCAAAGATAAAGCTGAAGAATGAGATGAATGTGAAATTAAAGGTTTGCATGTCTTTCTAATCCTAATGAATTCTTAATGTCATTCGTTAATAATTTGA